GGCTGGAGGCCCGGCGTGCGTCAGCGCAGTGAGCCCCGGAGTTTTCCACTGACGAGGAGGGCGGAGCGGCGGGCGGGGCTGGGCGCAGGCAGTCTCCCGCCGCCGCCGCCGCTGCCGGACGCGCAGAGCGAGGGGCGGCTGGACCGACGGCTGCCGGGCCGAGCGCACAGAGTCGCGGCGCAGGGGGCGTCCCCGGCCGGGACGCGGGTCGCGTCGTTGTCCTCCGCGAGCGTCCGGATTGCAGGTGAGCGCCGAGGGGCCTCGGGCCCGGCAGGACGGGACTTTGGGGAGGGGGCATTCAGCGCGAGTGGCACTGCCGCTCCTGCCTCCTGCCGTTCACTCCCCGGCACCCTGAGCGGGCGCGGGGGCTGGAGCTGCCCGGCTCTGACGGCGTGCCGCGGCCGGAGTCGGGGGCCGGGGGCCCGGCCGGCGGGAGTCGCAGGTTTTCTGCTCCCCTCCCCCGCCCGCCGCGGTAACCCCGAGAGAAGTCACGGCTCCCCGAGCTCGGCGCGAGTGGGGACAGAGCCGGGCTTGCGCGCGAGCGGCGAGGCGACGGGGGCGTGCGTCCGCGGGTGAGTTTCCTTTTGACCCAGTTGCCTGAGAACTTTTCAGAAGTTCCTCGCGTGGCCGGAGCAGGTGACATTTGTCGCCTTCCTCCTCGGGCTCCCCCCTCGGGGAGGCTGCGGGAGCTGCGGCGTGTGCCGGGCGCCCCCGGCCGGCGGGGGTCAGGGAGGGAGTGGAGGGATGAGCGTAGAGGGAGGCGCGGTGAGTCACGGACCCCGGGAGGGAGGGATTGTGTCGTAGGCTCACCTGTTTGTCAGTCGCCGTCACTCTCAGAGGCCACTGCTGTGAGTCACGGGCTCAGCTACACCGGCCACCCGCAGGCACACGTAGACTCTCTCCCACGCACTTCTCCTCCTTCCGCAGCACGTACTTCCTCCCCTTCCTCAGTTTCTCCTCCCCGGGGCCCATTCACAGGCACGCACTGTGGAGATGCCCACACCACAGCCATAGTCACACACTTAGTCACTCCCGCTCCCGGCACAAACACACACAGCCGTAGCCCACACTCCTGACACCAGAGGGTTCCTCCCCGTCTCCTGCTGCCCACCCAGCACCTCCACCCAGAAGTCTCAAGCCTTTTGGAGAGTAGCTCGTCACCTCCCCCGATCCAAATCCTTGACAGCCCTGCCCTCTTCCTTCTCCACATCTTGGTATCTGCCTTTCTCCTATGCCCTTGACCTGTCATCTCTCCTGGCCCTGGCAGCACCTCCAACCGGTCACACCCCCTCCACTCCCGGTGCTGAGCCACGTTTTTAAAATGCAAATCTGGCATTGTCACTCCCTACTTAAGCCTTCTGTGGCTTGCCGTGCCCTCGAGGTAAAGCCTGCCCTGGAGCCCAGGCTCAGCCTCGCGGGCTGCCCCTCCTCCGATCACACTGTGCTGGTCCCTCCTCCTGTTCCTTACCCATGCGGAGCCCCTATCTGGAACTCTGCCTACATTCCTTCCTCGGAGAGACCTACCTTCACCCCAGCCGTACCCTGTCCCACCCTTCAGACCCTCCATCCCAGCACCCCACTCTATTTGTCCTCCCTGCTCAATTCAGAGCTTCAAGAGGGCAGCAGTTGTATAAGTCTTGCTCCCTGCATGCGCGAGTGCCTGCCACAGTGTTTGGCACATATGTGAGCTTAGTGTGTATTTGTTGAATGAATGAATGAGAGAGGGAAGAAGGCCCCACTTAGGTGGAGGAAGCAGTCATTGTCAGGTGCAGTTTCCCTTCTGCAGGAACAAGTGCCTCATGTAGCCAGCAAACATTTGGCACCTATCCAGTGCCAGGTCCTGGAGGCCAAAGCCGAGGAGCCGTCCCCTCCCCCAGCTCTCCTTCAGAGGGATGGTTGGGGAGGAGGTGCCAAGGCTTTCGGTCTGCCCTCTCAGGGCCACCCAGGCTGGTTTTTCAGTGGGGGCTAGAGGTGCTGGGAGGTGCCCTCCCCTTCTCCCAGGAAGTTCCTGAGGGACAGGGGTCATGTGACCCCAAGTGTTTTGGGGGGACTGGCCAAGGCCTGGGGCTCTGAGGTTAAAGGACACATTCTTCAGATTCCTGAAGGGGGATGGAGGCAGCTAAAGGTGCCCCCTCCCTAAGACTGGCTTGGGTTGAGGCCTGGGGCACTGGTAGGACTGCTGAGGTGGACAGAGGAGTTGCTGTGACGTTTTCAAGCCCCGCCCCCACTTCTCAAAAACAGCCTTTGGTTACTTGGTGCCCAGGGGTGAGGTGGCCTTTCCTGGATTTGCACAGTGTGACCTGAGCGTGTGGATAACTGTGGCCAGTTGAGTGGGGGGTTGTCAGTGCCTGTGTGTGGTGGCAGGAGGGCTGCCTGATTGTCAGGGCTCAGATCCCAGAAGAAGCCTGGCTCTCAGATTCAGGGCCTGTCTCTGGGGTTCCTCGGCGGTGTGGTATTTCTGTCTGAGCCAGCTCCTGGGAACTGCTTTTCCTTCCTCCAGGACCCTAGGGAGGGGGCTGTGCTCACCCTGGGAACACTGCCATGGTCAGGATCTTGATTCCTGGGTAGCTGCTGAGGGCCCCTCCCCCCACCTCTGACTCACTGTCTGACACTTTTCTTAGATTCTCACTATGTTTCATTCCCTCTTGGCCTCTCCTTGTCTCTGGCTCAGTCTTTTTGTTTCATCTCCTGCCTCTGCCTCTTAGCCTCTGGATTCCGAGGTGGAACAGAGGAACATGAGAACCAGGGGCACTTCCCCCGCCTCTCCAGAGGAGTATCAGGGAGGAGGTAATTTCTCATTTCATTCCCGCTCTGCAGATTTGGAGGGGATTGTTCATCACTAGAACCTGCAGCATGACCGTAGCTTCCCTGTGTCTCTGTTTCCCTGTCTGTAGGCTTGGAGGTCATAACCTCCTCACCTTAAGTTCTCTTTCTGTGGCGATCCCTTAGGCAGAGCCGCAGTGCGTATCTGAGCCTGCTTTCCTGACATCTCTCTCCATCTGTTTCCTCTTGGGGGACCAGGGAGCCTCCTGGGATTGCCTACATTGGCACCTGCCTGCAGCCTGAGCTTCCCTCTCCTGCCACCAGAGCCACCCTTTTTGAGCACCATTCTTGCTTGTACCCTCTGGCACAGCTGGGGGATAGACATGTGACTCTCCTCCTGCCCCTCTTAAATTAACTGTGACAGGAGCAGGAGAAGGTCACACTGACCAGTCGCCCTCAGCAGCCTCATGTGGGTAAGATTGCCTGTGCAGTTGGGTCTATACCCGATATGCAGGGCTGGTCTGCTTACCTCTGGTATTATCAGGTGCCTTCTCTATGCCAGACTCTGTCCTAGACATGGGCACATGGGCAGCCAGAGAGAAATGCCCTCAGTGTGAGGCAGATGAGCAATGAGGCCCTTGCAGTCTGATCAGATATAGTCTGTGATAGGGAAATACCAGGGTTTTTGGGAGCTGTTTTCCTTTGGGCTGCTATAATGGAAAGTCCATAGACTGGGTTGCTTAAACAAAAGATTTATTTTTCACACTTTGGGAGGTTGTGAAGTCCAAGATCAAGGCTCTAGTCAGCCTGATGAAGTCTGCCTTCTTGGCTTGCAGATGGACACCTTCTTGCTGGGTCTGAGCTCACATGTTGGAGAGGGAGACCATCTCTTTTGTGTCACTTCTTATAAAGGTGCTAATAAGGTGTCATTCATCTCCTGATTACCCCAAGGCCCACCTCCAAATACCGTCACACTGGGGATTCAGTCTCAACATAAGAATTTTGGTAGGATACAAATATTCAGTCCATAGCAGGAGCACAGAAAGGCAGGAGGAAGGAGTGGGGGATTCAGGAAGCCCCTTGAAAGATGACTTTCTGAAAGGGAATAAGGCTGGGTTGTTCCAGCTTTGCAGAGGCCAGGAGGTGAGCAGGGACATGGCCATTACGGGAACTGCCAGTTCAGCTGGAGTAAAGAGAGCAAGGTGGGGAGAGGGAAGCAGTGGCCAGGTCAGCTTCAGCTTCTTGAATTCTGGACTTGATCCTAATGCCCCAAGGGGAGCTATAGAGTGGTTCTAGGCGTGGGAGTGGCAGGTAAATGTGTGGTTTAAGAAGGTCATTCTGGCTGCAGGATCAAGAATGGCTGGGGAAAGAGGGCAGGAGTAGAGGGACATGGGGTGGCCACTGTGGGGACAGAGACATGTTAAGGTTAGTGAACTTTTTAAATTGATAGTAACCTAAATAAAATGCGTAAGTATATAAATCTTAAGTGTCCATAAGACGAATTTTTACAATTTTAGACATTCATTTAACCACCATGCAGATCAACATAGAACTTTTACAGGTCCCCCAGCCCTTCCTACCTCCCACCCCAGAAAATTTCCCTCATGACTCTCTCCAGGGTGTCCTTCTCCCTCTCCTGGGGAACCACTGCTCTGACTTATATCATCACAGAGTAGTTCTGCCTTTTTTTTTGAACATTTGCATGTATTTCGTGTCTGCCTTCTTTCACTCAGCATGATGTCTGTGAGATGCATCTGTGTCGTGTGCATCCAGGAGCTGGAGCTCATTTTTTTTTTTTTTTTAAACAGTGTGGAATAACACATTCACTGAGCACTTATCACTAATCTAAGAACATGTGACATGTGTTGATTCTTCTAAACCCCCCAACCCTATGAGGTCTTAAGACAAAGAATTGGAGGCACAGAGAGGTTAAGGAACTTGCCCAGGATTACCCAGCCAAGTAACAGTGGAGCCAGAGTTCAAAAGCAGGCAGTCTGGTTCTGGAGCCGAAGCTCTTAACACTGCCACGTGGCCTCCATGCAAAAGCAGGCAGTCTGGTCCTGGAGCCGAAGCTCTTAACACGGCCACGTGGCCTCCATGATACCTCCTGGGTCTGTTCCTGGCTCTGTGTGGATTAAACGGATTTACATGAACTCCCAGGCATGGCGTGCCTGGATATAGATGGAGGAAGAGAGAGGAAGGAGTTGAGGATGACTGCAGGTTTCTGGCTTGAGTGACTGGGTGGGTGGTGGGGCTGTTACTAAGATAGGGAACACAGGAAGAGGAACAGATGGCATGGGGGGTGGGGAACAGACACAAGGGGTTCGATTTGGGGCCTGCAGAATTTTATGTTTCTAGGGGATGGTTGGGCGGAGATAACAAGTGGGCAGTGGGTCCTGGGGGATCTCAGGCTGGATGTGTGGTGAAGGAGGCATTCAGGGCCCTGTAGATGGCATCTGGAACTGGGGAAAGGATGGGGTCTCTTGGCAGGATGCGATGGGGACAGGATGTGTGGGTGTTGTTTGTCCATATGTGTGTTTCCGTGTTGTCTGAGCATGTGTGTACATGTGAGTATGCCTGCCTCTGGGTCATGAATCCCCCACCTCCTGGGAGAACCTGCTGGTCAGCTGGGAGCTGGGTTGTTTTTGTTTGTGGTTTGACCCTGGGAGGGGGGTGCCAAGCCTGAGAAACTACCCACGGAGAAGCCCCCGGAAACATCTGTGAGTCTTCCCCCAGGCCCAGGGTGGGGGATTGGCTGGGGAGGGAGATTTTCTTGCTTCTCTCACGCTTGCCTAGGGGAGGCTGTCCCTGGGGTAAACATTATCCAGTTAGTAAGGTTGACAGCAAACTCTACAGGATTCGGGGACTTTGTAGGCGGCTGGGAAGAGGGCAAAGGAGTGTTTGGAAAGGACACCTGAGTAGAGGAGACCAAGACAGCCTTCTGGTTGGTTTTTCCTGTTCTCTCTCATTTCCTGTGATGGCAGTGGGGGAAGGGTTCCCCAGCACTGGGGCCTCGGCCTCAGCTTCAACTTCCTTTCCCTTTCCCCCTGGTGACCTCCCCGAAGGCCCAGCTGGAGCAACAGACACAAGGTAGCTGTACTCAGCCTTTGGGATTGAGTCCTTGCCACTTAGAGCCTTCTCATTCCTATTCCAGGCTGTCTGTCCCCAGACCCCAGAGCACGTCCGGCACCACCATGACTGGGCTGTTGAAGAGGAAATTTGACCAGCTGGATGAGGACAACTCCTCGGTCTCCTCCTCCTCCTCTTCCTCTGGGTGCCAGTCTCGCTCCTGCTCCCCAAGCTCTTCTGTCTCCCGTGCCTGGGACTCAGAGGAGGAAGGCCCCTGGGATCAGATGCCCCTGCCTGACCGTGACTTCTGCGGCCCCAGAAGTTTCACCCGTGAGTACTCCCTCCCCTGGGAACTCCATCACTAATCCCCAGCCCATCTTTGCCTGCTTTCTAGCCCTGTCTATCCTGAAGCGGGCTCGCCGGGAGCGCCCAGGCCGTGTAGCCTTTGATGGGATCACCGTCTTCTACTTCCCCCGCTGCCAGGGCTTCACCAGTGTGCCCAGCCGTGGTGGCTGTACTCTGGGTATGGCCCTTCGCCACAGTGCTTGCCGTCGCTTCTCTTTGGCTGAGTTTGCGCAGGAGCAAGCCCGTGCACGGCACGAGAAGCTCCGCCAGCGCTTGAAAGAGGAGAAGTTGGAGATGCTGCAGTGGAAGGTAGAGAGAGTCCTCTCCGTGGCGCACCTCCTGCTTCTTACATCCCTCTTTCCTGTGGATGCAGCTTTCGGCAGCTGGGGTACCCCAGGCAGAGGCAGGGCTGCCACCTGTGGTGGATGCCATTGATGACGCCTCTGTGGAGGAGGACTTGGCAGTCGCTGTGGCAGGTGGCCGGTTGGAAGAAGTGAGCTTCCTACAGCCCTACCCAGCCCGGCGACGTCGAGCTCTGCTGAGGGCTTCAGGTGTGCGAAGGATCGATCGGGAGGAGAAGCGGGAGCTGCAGGCACTGCGCCAATCCCGGGAGGATTGTGGCTGTCACTGCGATAGGATCTGCGACCCTGAGACCTGCAGCTGCAGCCTGGCAGGCATCAAGTGCCAGGTGTGGTGGCTGGACTGGGATGGGGATCCTGAACCCTCACTTGTACCTCTACTTTTCTCTGCAGATGGACCACACAGCATTCCCCTGTGGCTGCTGCAGGGAGGGCTGTGAGAACCCCATGGGCCGTGTGGAATTTAATCAGGCAAGAGTTCAGACCCATTTCATCCACACACTCACCCGCCTGCAGTTGGAACAGGAGGCTGAGAGCTTTAGGGAGCTGGAGGCCCCTGCCCAGGGCAGCCCACCCAGCCCTGGTGAGGAGGCCCTGGTCCCTACTTTCCCACTGGCCAAGCCCCCCATGAACAATGAGCTGGGAGACAACAGCTGCAGCAGCGACATGACTGATTCTTCTACAGCATCTTCATCAGCATCGGGCACTAGTGAGGCTCCTGACTGCCCCACCCACCCAGGCCTGCCTGGCCCTGGCTTCCAGCCTGGCGTTGATGATGACAGCCTGGCACGCATCTTGAGTTTCAGTGACTCTGACTTCGGTGGGGAGGAGGAGGAAGAGGAGGAAGGGAGCGTGGGGAACCTGGACAACCTCAGCTGCTTCCATCCAGCTGACATCTTTGGTACTAGTGACCCTGGTGGCCTGGCCAGCTGGACCCACAGCTATTCTGGCTGTAGCTTCACATCAGGCGTCCTGGATGAGAATGCCAACCTGGATGCCAGCTGCTTCCTAAATGGTGGCCTTGAAGGGTCAAGGGAAGGCAGCCTTCCTGGCACCTCAGTGCCACCCAGCATGGACGCTGGCCGGAGTAGCTCAGTGGATCTCAGCTTGTCTTCTTGTGACTCCTTTGAGTTACTCCAGGCTCTGCCAGATTATAGTCTGGGGCCTCACTACACATCACAGAAGGTGTCTGACAGCCTGGACAACATCGAGGCACCTCACTTCCCCCTGCCTGGCCTGTCTCCACCTGGGGATGCCAGCAGTTGCTTCCTGGAGTCCCTCATGGGCTTCTCCGAGCCAGCCGCCGAAGCCCTAGATCCCTTTATTGACAGCCAGTTTGAGGACACTGTCCCAGCATCTCTAATGGAGCCTGTGCCGGTGTGAGGACCAGGATGTCTTTTCCCAGCCCCAAGAGACCTGTTGCTGCTTTCTTGTAATTATGGGGCTCCCCAGAGTCTGCGTAACAGTCTCCCACTGGCTGGCTCACCCACAGGTGCCATGTGCACACTCCTGGTTTTCAAACAATTCTCTGGATTTATTTATTTGTTTTAACTTTTCTGTGCTGAAGAGAGGACTGGGGGGAGGGGGCTTCCCCTTTCAGCTGCCCGGCCCCCCACACCCACAGCTTGCTCTTCTATCTCCACAACGTGAGCCTGGAAGAGGAGAAAATGTGGCTCCTCTGGAGCTTGGCAGACCACTTTTCGGTCTTTGCGTGATGTTCCTTAGCCCAAAGACGGTGAGACAGGGCTGAAATCAGGTGGCTTCTGCCACCCTGAGCCCTAGACCCATGGGTGGCTAAATCCACTGGACTGTGAAGACTATAATTTATTTCCATAATTTATTTGGAGATTGAGGAGGCTTTGGTTGCACTTCTTTGGCTGGTGGGTAATGCCAGGGGTGGGGTGGGCACAGGCCCTCAAGAGCCCCTTTTGCCTTGTAGTCCTACACCTTGCCCTGCCTGGGCTTTGGTGCAGACTAGGTGTGGATTTGAGCTCTGTGATCTATGTCTGCTGCCTGGCTCCTAGATGGCTCTGTGGGCAGGTGCTGGCCAAGGACATCATCTAGGCAGGGGGAGAGCCTGGGCTGAACAGCTGTGACCAAAACTCCCTTCTGCCCCACCCTGCCCCCTCCACTTCCTGCCCTCTGTTCCATCTTCCCCCTTCCCAAAGGCCACAGCCTTTATTCCAGGCCCAGGGATGTAGGAGGGGGAAGGAGGAAACAGGAAGCCCAGAGAGGGCAAAGGGCCTACCTCGGGGCGCGAACCATGCCCCAGACTATTATCTCAGGGCTTTCTGGGCACTGCACTTCAGCGTGGCCCACCTGCCCATGCCCTGAGGCCAGTTGGCGAGGGGTGGCTCCTGAGGGTTTTTATACCCTTTGTTTGCTAATGTTTAATTTTGCATCATAATTTCTACATTGTCCCTGAGTGTCAGAACTATAATTTATTCCATTTCTCTCTGTGTCTGTGCCAAGAAACGCAGGCTCTGGGCCTGCCCCTTGCCCAGGAGGCCTTGCCAGCCTGTGTGCTTGTGGGAACACCTTGTACCTGAGCTTACAGGTACCAATAAAGAGGCTTTATTTTTAGCAATGTGGTATGTATTTGTGGGGTGGGAAGC